CAACATAGCCAAGCTGTGTAACTTCGTGGTCTTTAAACAAACAACGGGAATACTGCGGGGATTCAGAAACTGAGTCGGAGGAGGAGTTCTGACAGCCCTGCCCAGTTCTTGCTTCTGTCATTTCTTGCTCTCAAATTCTCAAAGATGTCCTGAGAGACTTTCCTCAGAAAAAAATGGGACAGATAGAGGCGAACCCCAGCGAGTATTGTGTGGCATAATAAGGGAAACTGCCTCGGGGTAGCAAAGAGGACAGCATCACACGCAGACAGGAATCGACTTGGACTTCTCTGAATGGAATTTTGACTTTTTTCTAGGTTGGAGGGTGGTGTCGGGAGTGGGGGAACAGCAAGAGTGGAGGAACTTGTCCGCAGCCGGGGCTGCACGTAGGACTGCGTGAGGCCGAGGCCCGACGAGCCGTGTCGGCGCGCTGCGGCGGGGGCGGGCCCCCGTGCCTCAGTTTCCCCGGTGGCCGTTCTGGGAGCGACGCCCCTCTGACGTCGCGAGGCGAGCAGGGCCGGGCCGGCCGCCAGGGGGCGCGAGCGCGGGGCGGGCGCCGGAGAGGTGGGCGCGCGGGCAGCGGAGCTTGGCGCCCCCGGGGCCGCGCGGACCGCGCCGGCAGAGGCGGAAGCCTGAGCGGGAGGCGGGGCGGCGCGCTGACTCACACGGGATCGACCCGCCCGCCGCTTCCAGGGGCGGAGGTGACAGCGGGCTGGGGACTGGCGGCTGCAACTGCCTGCCGCGCCGAGGGACCGCCGGGCGGCGGAAAGCAGGTCAGAGGCCGGGCCAGGCCGGAGCCGGGCGGGGGCCGGGCGGGGAGCGGGGGTCGCGGTCCGGGGCCGCGGGCGGAGGGGACCCGCACCCCGAGAGACGCGCCGCGCCGCGCCGCGCGGCTAGGCCTGTATCGGCCCTTTCCCAGCGGCGGCGCTGTGCTGCGCTCTGTGGGCCAGGAGCCCGCGAGGGACAGTGGGGCGCAGCGGGCCCCCTCGCACTCCTGTAGTCCCCGGGAGTTGGAGGGGTGGTCAGAGCAATGCGAACGTGGGCTTTTCAAGCGGTGTCAAGCCCAGGGCTCTTTCTCTGCACCGCCCTGCCACTCCGGCAATGAGGCGGAATTTTGAGAGCTGGAAAAAGAATTCTGCGTTAGTCCACCCCGCTGATTTTACAGATGTTCGGAGCCTTACGGCATAGGAGGCCGTGATTCTGTGTCAGGGAGACAGGGACAGATGGCTTCCGAAGCAAGGGTTAGACCTGTTCAGCTGGAGATGCAGCTTTGGTCATGGTGGAGTTTTGCAGAAACCCGCGGACACCCGCGTTCCTGCTGCAGGCACAGATGTCCACCGGGCATCTGTGTCTCAAAGGGTGGTGATGCTGTCACTTTAGTAAAGGAATATTGAGGTTACCAAACAGGCCGGGGCCTGATGCAGATGAGGAGTATAGACTTAAATTTTAAGTGCAAAAACAACTTTAAATGCAGTCTCATTATTACTGCCTGTCTCATTTGTACTGTAATGAAGGGTGAATATTTTTGGCACTCACTTATTCTGGAATATGGGTAACTTGCCTTTAGGTCTGTTTTATAGTAATTCTTTTACACAAACATGAAGATCTTGTATTAAAACACTTTCATAACTAATGATGCTGTAGTATGTGGCAGGCGAGTGGTAACGCTAATATTTAGGGTTTGAGCATAGTCTAGCTCTGCTTGTTTACATAGCTGAGTTAAACGGATGAGCAGGACTGATTAATCTGTAGTAGTTTTTGCAAGACTGAAGTACCTGACAGCATTCGGGGATCATTTCTCAGTTGGTGTTCCGTTTATTACTTTCACAGCATGAATACCGACACGGTGATCAGCAAGTTAGTTTATCCTCTACCCATTTTTCTCTAAAATATTGAATTAAAGGATCTCTAAGGTCCTCTTCTGTCTCGAGTTCTCCGATTTTACATGTTAACTTGAAACACGTCACTCATTGTGATAATAAAAATGTTTTAAGAAGAAAAGATTTTTAGAATTCTGCATAATGGGGCATAGCGAATCTTCAAATTCATTATTCTCAGCTCTCTCAGTCACTTTATCAGGGTTGGGCTAAAATAAGTGAAAAGTGACTTTTCAAATTGCAGATACTTACGTGTTAAATTCACTTAAATTCAGAGGCTGCAATGGAGTGATTTCTGGAGGGTGGAGAGTAGCTCAAGTCTGGCTTGGGAACGGGGTTCGTGCAGTGCACTGATAACTTTTGCAATAAGCCAAGAACAGTCTGACTCAGAGAATGTGATAAATTGACTTTTATACAGTGTTCATATTGTGTATTTTTTGGCTGAGATAATAATAATCTTCATAAACGATCTGTTTAAATATGCACCAGTTATTTATTTGTCTTGCAGCCCCAAGGCAGGGCATTTCCCTCAACGTTCCATCAATCTCTTCCTCTTTTCTGGCTCCTGACTTCAGGTGATCCGCCTGCCTCAGCCTCCCAAAATGCTGGGATTACAGGCGTGAGCCACCGAGCCTGGCTTTTGGCTTATTTTCTAGGTTTAGTATTCTGTTGTTTCTAGAGTCAGCTAATGGATTACCTACAACATGGTATTATTACGAGATTATCTCCTGTGAAATTCTCGAATGTGCTTGATCATCTGCCAAAGCATCCTTAGAATTCATTCAGAATACTTCTGGAAAGTTTTGCAACACCAATTCAATTAATATGAAATAGTTTCTTATTATACACACTCTGGAAAACATCTGAATAAGCTAATTTTCAAGATTGGTTAACTTAGTCTTGTTGGTCAGGAGTTAATTATGAGTTATTAGTTTCTTGCCTGGAAAGGCAGAAAGTTCTTAAGTAGCAGCAGTAAAATGAGCTCTTTAATGAAAGAGCCGTTAAACCAAGATGTTAACTTTTAGTTGTGTTCTTTATCCTCCCTGCTATGAAAGGCAGCTGTGGGAGGTGAAATAGAGTAGCTAAAATGTATTATTTCATTTTTAGATTTCTAGATCTTTTCTTCTGACTGAAGGACGTGACCACCAAGAATTGAACCAGCACTTGAGGGCAGGCACATAGGGCATTGTGTGAGGAGTCTGAAGGCATGGCTTTTGGTCCTTACTTGTTTATTCACTGAACACATTCTCACTGAGCACCTGTGTGTGCTGAGAGGGTGGGCACCTGTGTGTGCCGGGAGGAGGAACACCTGTATGTGCTTGTGGGGGGCACCTGTGTGTGCCGGGGTCGTGGTAGCACTTGTGTATGCTGTGGGTGCTGGGAGGGGGAACCAGTTTGAACAAAACAGACTAAGCCCTCGTGGAACAGACACATTCTAATTGGGTGGAAACAGACAAATATGTGAATGAATAGGTCAAAGGATCATAATGCTGTGGAGAACTTTAGAGTCAGGAAAGGGTAAGAGTGTGTGTGTGTGTATGTATATGTGTGGTAGGGGATTTACTTTTTATATAGAGGGGTCAAATAAAGCCTCTACTGAGATAACTTTTTTTTTTTTGGAGACAGAGTCTTGCTCTGTCACCCAGGCTGGAGTGCAGTGGCGTGATCACAGCTCACTGTAGCCTCAACCTCCTGGGCTCAAGTGATCCTCCCATCTCAGCCTCCCGAGTAAGCTGGGACTGCAGGCTTATATCACCACGCTGGGCCAATGTTTGTATTTTTAGTAGACGCGGGGTTTCACTATGTCGCTCAGGCTGGTCTGGAACTCCTGGCCTCAAGCGATCCACCCACCTTGGCCTCCCAAAGTGCTGGGATTACAGGCATGGGCCACCACACCTGGCCTAACTCATGGTGGGAGACTGGAAGGAAATGAGGAAGTGAGCAGGAGGCAGTGGGATGAGCATGTTCCAAACCCTGGTGCAGGAGCATGCTTGGCATGTTAGGGGTGGCAAGGTCATGGTGGCCAGTCAGTGTGGATGTGGGTTGGGGGGAGGTGGCAGCAGATGAGAGGGGGTGGGAGTGGGGAGGACACATCAGTGTAGGTCATTGTAAGGATTTTGGCCTTTACACTGAGTGAGGGGGAAGCCGTTGGAGAGCTTTGAACAGTGAAGTTGATGATGACTTATGTTTTAAAAGGATAACTGGCTGCTGGGTTGAGAATAGACAGGAAGAGGACAAGGGCTGAGTCAGGGAGACCTTTTCAAGCTAGAGCTGTGTGACTCACACCATAATTCTTCCCTGAGTCTTCGTTTCCTCATCTGTAAAATAACTGGGCCCTCTCTAGCTCAAGAATTTTAAGTTTTCAAGTAGTGCAGGGTATTATTTCTACAGGGAGGCAAGAGGATTGCGTGGGAAGAGGTTCTGAAAGTAAATCGCTTCAGATGACCTGAAAACTTGACACCAACCTGCCTGTAGCTGAATCATCCCAAATCAAGAGGTAATCAGGTCTTTTTCAGTCAGATTGTCAGGTATACTTCTTATTCATTTTTCTTTCCTTACAGCATTGGCCAGGACTACTAGAACTGTGTCAAAACAGCTGCTACACTAACGGGCATCTTTGTCTTGTTCTCAGTCTTAAAAAGAGTGAGTCTAAAGATTTCCTATTTCATATAATGTGTTTTCTATTTCTCTTGATCTATCTTTCCAGGTTATAAAACATGGAGGCTGGCTCAGTGGTTCGAGCCATTTTTGACTTCTGCCCTAGCGTATCAGAAGAACTGCCGCTCTTTGTGGGAGATATTATTGAGGTGCTGGCAGTGGTGGATGAATTTTGGCTTCTAGGAAAGAAGGAGGATGTTACAGGTAAGTAAGAGACTCATAGTGGACCACAGGCCTTAAAATTTAATATGTTTGCTTTTATTTTCAGGACAATTCCCCAGCAGTTTTGTGGAAATTGTGACCATTCCCAGTCTAAAAGAGGGAGAGAGGCTGTTTGTGTGCATTTGTGAATTCACATCCCAAGAGTTGGATAATCTTCCCCTCCATCGAGGTAAGCTGCTCATCAAATAGTAGACTATTTGAGAGGTCACCATCTCTGCTCCTCTTTTCTTTAGGTGACCTGGTGATTCTCGATGGCATTCCCACTGCAGGCTGGCTGCAGGGCCGAAGCTGCTGGGGCGCACGGGGCTTCTTCCCATCTTCATGTGTCCGCGAGCTCTGCCTCTCCTCACAGAGCCGGCAGTGGCACTCCCAGAGCGCCCTGTTTCAGATTCCGGAATATTCCATGGGACAAGCCCGGGCCCTAATGGGGCTTTCTGCTCAGCTGGATGAAGAGCTGGACTTCAGGGAAGGGGATGTGATCACCATTATTGGAGTTCCTGAACCAGGCTGGTTTGAAGGGGAGTTAGAGGGCCGAAGAGGCATTTTTCCAGAAGGTTTTGTAGAGCTGTTGGGGCCCCTGAGGACTGTGGATGAGTCAGTAAGTTCTGGAAATCAAGATGACTGCATTGTTAATGGTGAAGTAGATACCCCTGTAGGAGAAGAAGAGATAGGGCCGGATGAGGATGAGGAGGAGCCAGGGACCTATGGGGTCGCCCTGTACAGATTCCAAGCCCTGGAGCCAAATGAGCTGGATTTCGAGGTCGGGGATAAAATCCGAATTCTGGCGACCTTGGAAGATGGCTGGCTGGAAGGATCCCTGAAGGGCAGGACAGGCATCTTTCCTTACCGGTTTGTGAAATTATGTCCTGACACACGGGTGGAGGAAACCATGGCTCTGCCCCAGGAAGGCAGCCTTGCCAGGATCCCGGAAACTTCTTTGGATTGTTTGGAGAACACCTTAGGAGTAGAGGAACAAAGACATGAAACCAGTGACCATGAGGCCGAGGAGCCTGACTGCATTATTTCTGAAGCACCCACTTCTCCCCTCGGTCATCTGACTTCAGAGTATGACACAGACAGAAACTCTTATCAGGACGAGGACACCGCAGGAGGGCCCCCGAGAAGCCCAGGCGTGGAGTGGGAAATGCCTCTTGCCACAGACTCTCCCACATCTGACCCTACAGAAGTAGTCAATGGTATTTCCTCCCAACCTCAGGTCCCTTTTCATCCCAACTTGCAGAAAAGCCAGTATTATTCTACAGTGGGAGGGAGCCACCCGCACTCAGAACAGTACCCCGACCTTCTTCCCCTAGAAGCAAGGACTAGAGACTATGCCAGCCTACCTCCCAAAAGAATGTATTCCCAGCTAAAAACTCTTCAGAAGCCAGTGCTCCCTCTTTACAGGGGCTCTTCTGTTTCAGCTTCAAGGGTAGTCAAACCCAGACAATCAAGTCCTCAGCTCCACAACCTAGCAAGTTATACTAAAAAGCACCACACGTCCAGTGTTTACTCCATCTCAGAGAGATTGGAGATGAAGCCTGGTCCGCAAGCCCAAGGGCTTGTTATGGAAGCAGCAACACATTCACAGGGAGACGGCAGCACTGACCTGGACTCGAAGCTGACACAACAGCTGATCGAGTTTGAGAAGAGCTTGGCAGGGCCCGGCACAGAGCCAGATAAAATTTTACGCCACTTTTCAATCATGGACTTTAACTCTGAGAAGGATATTGTCCGAGGTTCCTCAAAGTTAATCACCGAGCAGGAGCTGCCGGAAAGGAGAAAGGCCCTAAGGCCACCGCCACCTCGTCCCTGTACTCCGGTATCCACTTCTCCCCATTTGCTGGTTGACCAGAACCTAAAACCTGCACCACCCTTGGTGGTGCGACCCTCTCGCCCAGCTCCCCTGCCTCCCTCAGCACAGCAGAGAACGAATGCGGTATCCCCCAAGCTCCTATCTCGACACCGTCCTACCTGTGAGACCTTAGAAAAGGAGGGCCCTGGTCATATGGGAAGGAGTCTGGACCAGACCTCCCCATGCCCCTTAGTGCTGGTGAGGATTGAGGAAATGGAGCGGGACTTGGATATGTACAGTAGAGCTCAAGAAGAGCTAAACCTCATGCTGGAGGAGAAGCAGGATGAATCATCAAGAGCAGAGACCCTCGAGGATCTCAAGTTCTGTGAAAGTAACATTGAAAGTTTGAATATGGAACTCCAGCAACTAAGAGGTAAGTGACGAGGAAATAATATGTAATTGTTTGAGCTGCTAACCAGTTCTCTTTTCCCTTCTAGAAATGACGCTCCTCTCCTCCCAGTCTTCATCACTGGTGGCCCCTTCTGGGTCTGTGTCTGCCGAAAATCCAGAGCAGAGGATGCTGGAGAAGAGAGCCAAGGTCATAGAAGAACTTCTTCAGACAGAAAGAGACTACATTCGGGATCTGGAAATGTGTATTGAGCGGATCATGGTACCCATGCAGCAGGCACAGGTGGGAACTGGGAGACAGAGTTAGTTTGACCTGTGCATTTTTATGTTTTGTTTCCTTTTCTCAGGTACCAAACATTGATTTTGAGGGACTTTTTGGAAATATGCAGATGGTGATTAAGGTCTCGAAGCAATTATTGGCTGCTCTGGAAATCAGCGATGCTGTAGGTATGAGCTCCTGTGTTGTTTCAGAAGCAGCTAAAAACACTGTATGTTTGTGTGTATTCCAAAGGACCTGTGTTTCTTGGTCACCGGGATGAGCTTGAGGGAACATACAAGATTTACTGCCAGAATCATGATGAGGCCATTGCGCTGCTTGAAATCTACGAGAAGGATGAGAAGATCCAGAAGCATCTTCAGGACTCCTTGGCAGATCTGAAGTAGGAGTTTTGACCACTTAACTTCCATTACATCTCTTTTCTTTTCATGCCCACTGCCTTGCAGGAGCCTATACAACGAATGGTAAGTTCCATTGCTGCTTGATGTATGCGCTCGCTTACTAAAGTCTTTTTTCCTTCTCTTACAGGGGATGCACAAATTATATTAACCTGGGCTCCTTCCTCATCAAACCAGTACAGAGAGTAATGCGTTACCCGCTGTTGCTAATGGAGTTGCTGAATTCCACCCCAGAATCCCACCCAGATAAAGTGCCTTTAACCAATGCAGTCCTTGCGGTCAAGGAAATCAACGTTAACATTAATGAATATAAACGGCGAAAGGACCTGGGTAAGAACAGCATAATTGCTGAAAAGGAGGTATGAGGAAAGTGCTTTTCTGACTTACTCCCTAGTCCTCAAGTACCGTAAGGGTGATGAAGATAGCCTTATGGAGAAAATTTCCAAACTGAACATCCACTCCATCATCAAGAAATCCAACCGAGTTAGCAGTCACCTGAAGCATCTCACTGGCTTTGCTCCTCAGGTGAGATCCCCATCCTGGAAGGCTTAGCGCATTTTGCTAACAGCACTTGTTTATTTTTGAACAGATAAAAGATGAAGTATTTGAAGAAACAGAAAAAAACTTCCGAATGCAAGAAAGATTGATTAAGTCTTTTATCCGAGACCTGTCTCTCTACCTCCAGCACATCCGGGTGAGCATCAACATCACTGTAGTTAGATTAACTTCTGACTTGTGTCTGTCCTAACTGGCTCCAGGAGTCCGCATGTGTGAAAGTGGTGGCTGCTGTGAGCATGTGGGATGTGTGCATGGAGAGAGGACACCGGGACCTGGAGCAGTTTGAGAGGGTGCATCGCTACATCAGTGACCAGCTCTTCACAAACTTTGTAAGTAACTTTTTCTTCAAAAGTTGGCCCCCAGCTGAGCAATGTGCCTTTCTCGTCCCTACAGAAGGAGAGGACAGAGCGGCTTGTCATCTCCCCCTTAAATCAGTTACTGAGCATGTTTACAGGGCCCCATAAGCTGGTACAGAAACGCTTTGACAAGCTCCTGGACTTCTATAACTGTACAGAACGGGCAGAAAAGCTAAAGGACAAGAAGACCCTGGAGGAGCTGCAGTCGGCCCGGAACAACTATGAGGCCCTGAATGCACAGCTGCTGGATGAGCTGCCCAAGTTCCACCAGTACGCCCAGGGCCTCTTCACCAACTGTGTCCACGGCTATGCTGAAGCCCACTGTGACTTTGTGCACCAGGCTCTGGAGCAATTAAAGCCACTGCTTTCGGTGAGTTTCTTACCTGTTCAGTGGGATGGTCATTCTCTATCTCTGCTCTTCCCATGGACCCCAGTTACTCAAAGTGGCTGGCAGAGAGGGAAACCTTATTGCCATCTTCCACGAAGAGCACAGCAGAGTTCTGCAGCAACTCCAGGTTTTTACCTTCTTCCCGGAGTCTCTTCCAGCTACCAAGAAGCCATTTGAGAGGAAAACCATTGACCGCCAGTCTGCTCGAAAGCCACTCCTGGGCCTGGTGAGTAGGGAACTGAGAGCAGCAGCCCCGCCTGAGAGATTTTTGTTAACGTCTTACCTTTCAGCCAAGTTACATGCTACAGTCAGAAGAACTCCGGGCCTCCCTCCTGGCCAGGTATCCCCCTGAAAAACTCTTCCAGGCAGAACGGAACTTCAATGCTGCTCAAGACTTGGATGTCTCACTTTTGGAAGGTGACCTGGTGGGTGTGATTAAGAAAAAAGACCCCATGGGCAGCCAGAACCGCTGGCTGATTGACAATGGAGGTAAGAATTTTAAGCAGCAGAGGACTGTAACTGTTCTTGTTTATATTTCCTGTTTCCTTTGTAGTCACCAAAGGCTTCGTGTACAGCTCTTTCCTAAAGCCCTACAATCCTCGCCGCAGCCACTCCGATGCCTCCGTGGGTAGCCACTCCTCCACAGAGTCTGAGCACGGCAGCTCCTCCCCCAGGTTCCCACGCCAGAACAGCGGCAGCACCCTGACCTTCAACCCCAGCAGCATGGCTGTATCCTTTACCTCGGGGTCTTGCCAGAAGCAGCCTCAAGATGCATCTCCTCCGCCAAAAGAATGTGACCAAGGAACTCTCAGTGCATCCCTAAATCCGAGTAATTCAGAGAGTAGTCCTTCCAGATGCCCTTCAGACCCAGACTCCACCTCCCAGCCAAGGTCAGGGGACTCTGCAGATGTAGCTAGAGATGTAAAGCAACCCACTGCCACGCCGAGGAGCTACCGGAACTTCAGGCATCCAGAAATAGTTGGCTACTCCGTACCAGGACGAAATGGGCAAAGTCAAGACCTCGTCAAAGGATGTGCAAGAACAGCCCAGGCTCCGGAAGACAGAAGTACAGAGCCAGATGGCAGTGAGGCAGAAGGCAACCAGGTGAGTGCGTAAGAGGCCTGCCACTGTGGCACAATTTCCCATTTTCTCTCTCTCCCTCACACAGGTCTATTTTGCTGTCTACACCTTCAAGGCACGAAACCCAAATGAGCTGAGCGTGTCAGCCAATCAGAAACTCAAGATCCTCGAGTTTAAAGATGTTACAGGAAATACAGAGTGGTGGTTAGCTGAGGTTAACGGGAAGAAGGGCTACGTTCCCTCCAATTATATCCGCAAAACCGAGTACACCTGAGCCCACGTTGCCTGCCACCCAGCCTTGCTGCCTTTGCTTTCAGTCCGCCGAGGGTTCTGGCGGCCCACCGAGAGGGCGCCTGCTCCTGAGACACAGGCCCTGTCTGCGTTGCTTAACCATGGCATGGTGGAGCACACCACAGATCTTGTTCTCCTCGATTGGGTTGTAAACCTTGATGCTCACTAGAATCTCTAGAATTTGAAATGGACCCTGGGGCTTTGCAAATGACTTAGTGACTATGAGAAGAGAGACAAGTCTTAGAGCTGGCTTTTGGAAAGGAGAAACTTGCAGTCAGAAGCCCAGTGTCCTATGTATGCAGGAAGCTGTGCTCTAGCAATAGACAGTGTTGGTAATGGTTGTGCTGTACGGCGTTTGGGGTGGCCCCATGTTCCATGCTCAGCTGACCGGATGCCAACTCAGATGAAAAGAATTCATGGCTCTGGGCACCCCGTGAGGCAGTGCTTGCACATGGCTGGGAGTTTGTCGGGATTGAACCAAACCTAGTGCTTCAAAGCTCCTGGGACACCTCCAGTGTCCAGCACACATTCTCATACATACTGCCCCTAATTTCTAAAGTCCCTAAAGCACTACATTCTGTAACCTTGTTTCTTTTACTCCATTCCCAGATTAGTTATGCAAAATTCAACTGCGTTCTACTTTTAGAAGTGTTTAGGGTCTTTATTTTCTGTTGACCCTTCATCTGAAAGATTCTCTTCCCTTGTTAGGTACAATCACTGCCCCCCCGCTTTTTTTTTTGAGATGGGGTCTTGCTATGTTGCCCAGGCTGGTCTTAAACGCCTGGGCTCAAGCAACCCTCCCGCCTCCCTGCTGAGATTACAGGTGTAAGCCACCATACCGCAACCTCAATGACACCTTTCTGATGGTCTTTACACAGTCTGTGATGTCTGGTGGCCCCCCTGCCCTGGACTCAATAATTGATAGATTTTCCTAGAGTAACAGTATGAGAGCTCCAGCCATTCCATTAAAAGTATTAGTTCTGCTTTGAGCTGAAACCAGTTGAGCCTAATGGAAGACTGGATGTCTTTCTTCTTCATCCAAGCACCCTAATGACTGTTTAGTTACATCCATAGATGCAGACAACATAACACCTGTGACTTACTTGAATTGGGATAAGCCATTCCAGAAGTAGCTTATCCTAGACTTGGAAATAAGATTTTTTTCACCACTAACTTCCATGCTTCAGAGATGACATTCAAAGCCAGATTCCCAAGTGCCTGATCATACCTCCCAGTCTCAGGAAGATATTTGCTTACCCCTTAGACCAAGAATCTTAAGATCTTCCCCAGCTATGAAGCCTATCTTGGAATGGGAAACCATGAAATTTGTCTTTTAAAAGAAAGGGAAGAAATAGCCTTACAGCCCCTGTTCCTCCAAGTGCACATTTAGCCTTAAAATCCTGGGAGTCGGGAGACACCGTGGAGTCCTAACATCCACAGTGTCTGCTGGTCGTGGTCAGAAGGCAGTAATGCAAGAGTCCTTTTGTGAAGAGTGTTTCTATGTAGAGATGTTTATATTTAAGTAGTTCTTTTATAAATAAAAGCATTTCTAATGGCCTTGGATGTTTTCTTGATTTCCATGTTTAAGCTGAACG